TGTCCTCTGCATTGCAAATGGGTGAAGAAAAATTAGCCTGGAACTCTGCACATCTTCTCCTCCTCCATCTTTATTGTCCATACTAGACCCATAGTCCTCAGGATGCAGTCTAGATCAATATGCCAGGAATACTATGGGAAAACTGCAACATTTGTTTTTTAAATTTTTTTAAATAATTTTTTTAGAGAAAAGGTCTTGCTTTGTTGCCCAGACTGGAGTGCACTGATGCGATCATAGCTCACTGCAGCCTCGAACTTCTTGGCTCAAGCGATCTTCCCACCTGATCGTTTTTGAAAAACAAAACAAGATAATTCCTGGTCAAGGACAAGTTTTCATCACCCACCTCTACCCCTCCCCAACCACACATACTGGGGCAAGATTGCTCAAATTTCAGTCATTCTGGAACCACCTCCCCAATTTTTGCCATATCCTTTAAGTTGTGTACTATTTATATTTCTGAAAATTGTCCTTTTTGCACAGATTTATTTTAAAAGCATATATCGTTGCTATTACATCATTGTAACTACTGGTTATATTTTTCCAATACGCATTAAAATAAATTCATAACTATGAAAATAAAAGACATTTATGTACTACCCAAAACATACCTACCTTTAGGAAACTGCATTAGAGCACGTCAATAGGATCACCAGGCTAGTCAAGGACAAGACCAAGGGTTTACAGAGCTGTGAGTTTCACGGCCTTACCACTCATTGATCGCACAACCACTCCCATGGAGTGCAGTGGGTGGTAGGTTCATTTACATCAGAGAAAAGGCAGCATGGAAGAGTGCAACTTCTGTACACATATTCAAGTAGTGAGAATTAGAATCCAGGTCTTTCTCCAAAAAACAACAATGTAGTAGGGAAAAGTGTTGATTTGGGAGAAATAGACCTCAGTCAAGTCCAGTGGACCAACTGTACATGGTATTCAGGGCCCAGGAAGCTGGACCCAGTGCCGACGAGGATTGCACTATGAACATTCTACATTCTGGCTAGAACATTAGGGATTCTAAGGTTCTGCTGATTATGCTGGCATCCAGGGCTTGCAAGTGGCAGCTTCAGCACCCAGGGCTGTGGTAGGTCACAGTCTCTGGGCGGGTCTCAGTGTCCAACACTGTAGCTGGTGCCTGCCAGGTTCCCAGTGGCTGGGGTCACCAGGTCTGAAGAGAGATGTGCTGGCTGCGGGCATGGGGCCAGATCCTCCTGCCAGTTTTCCTCTCCCTCTTTCTCATCCAATTGCTTATCAGCTTCTCAGAGAATGGTTTTATCCACAGCCCCAGGAACAATCAGAAACCAAGAGATGGGAATGAAGAGGGTGAGTGATCTGGAGTCCTGAGGTGGGTGCCCTTAATTTTGGACTTAATTTTTTTTAATTGTAGAATGTGCTGTAAAGAAGAGTTGTCAATTGTGCACAGAAGATAAGAAAGTAAGTTAACTTTCTTATGAGGAAGTTGTTCTCACCACTTTTATTTTTCTCTTTCCAAATATAGTGTGTTTGGTGTAGTGAAGAAAAAGCATGCAAAAAATACTGTTTTCCCTATTTCGGTTGTCGATTCAGTTCTATATATTGGTTAAACTGTAAAGGTGAGTTGTCCTTATTTAGATTTTTATGTTCTACTTAAAATATATTTCTTTTTATACATTTCAGTTGACATGTTTGGAATCATGATGCTTCTACTCATTGCAGTATTAATTACAGGATTCGTTTGGTACTGCTGCGCCTATCACTTTTACCTGCAGGAGTATGCTCATTTTATCCTTATTAAGAATGCACGAAAATAAGCCTAATTCTAAATTCACCATCAGTTTGAACAGAAATCGTGTCTATTTTTATGGAAGACGAGAAACAGTTCCTATTCACGACCGCAGTGCTACTGGCAAGTGTTTTCGTTTATTTGATGGAATGTCCTGAAAAGATAAATTTATTTTCTCTTCTCATAGTATATGATGAATAGATAATTGAAAAGAGATCCTCCAGAAAGAGCAGAAGGAAGTTTCTTCAATGGTAAGGTTTCAAATTATATTGCGTGAATTTTCTTCCAATAATGAATGTGTCTTTTTTCTTTCAGGCTTCCTTCAGGATTTTAATCATCCTTACAGCCTCTTTGAGAATGATTGAACTTCCAAATTCCCTGAAGTTAAAATTTTAAATTCTATTAAACATTTTTTCGAGTATTTCATTACTTTTACATTATGACTTGTACAGTAATTTGAGATCATA